ATAGTATTCTCTGATGGTAGTTTGTATTCTGGAGGGATTGCTCGTGATATCCCCTTTATCATTTTTTATTGTGTCTATTTGATTCTTCCCTCTTTTCTTCTTAGTCTGGCTAGCAGTCTATCTGTTCTGTTAATCTTTTCAAAAAACCAGCTCCTAGATTCATTGATTTTTTGAAGGGGTTTTTGAGTCTCTATCGCCTTCAGTTCTGCTCTGATCTTAGTTATTTCTTGCCTTCTGCCAGCTTTTGAATGTGTTTGCTCTTGCTTCTCTAGTTCTTTTAGTTTTGATGTTAAGGTGTCGATTTTAGATCTTTCCCACTTTCTCCTGTGGGCATTTAGTGCTATAAATTTCCCTCTGAACACTGCTTTAGCTGTGTCCCAGAGATTCTGTTATGTTGTGTCTTTGTTCTCATCAGTTTCAAAGAATATCTTTATTTTTGCCTTAATTTTGTTATTTACCCAGTAGCCATTCAGGAGCAGGTTGTTCTGTTTCCATGTAGTTGTGCAGTTTTGAGTGAGTTTCTTAATCCTGAGTTGTACTTTGATTGCACTGTGGTCTGAGAGACTGTTTGTTATGATTCCCGTTCTTTTGCATTTGCTGAGGAGTGTTTTACTTCCAATAATGTGTTCAATTTTAGAATAAGTGCGATGTGGTGCTGAGAAGAATGTATATTTTGTTGATTGGGGTGGAAAGTTCTGTAGATGTCTATTAGGTCCACTTGGTCCAGAGCTGACTTCAAGTCCTAAATATCCTTGTTAACTTTCTGTCTCATCAATCTATCTGACAGTGGGGTGTTAAAGTCTTCCACTATTATTGTGTGGGAGTGTAAGTCTCCTTGTAGGTCTCTAAGAACTTGCTTTATGAATCTGGGTGCTCCTGTATTGGGTGCATATATATTTAGGATAGTTAGCTCTTCTTGTTGTATTGATCCCTTTACCATTATGTAATGGCCTTCTTTGTCTCTTGTGATCTTTGTTGGTTTAAAGTCTGTTTTATCAGAGACTAGAATTGCAACCCCTGCTTTTTTTTTTTTTTTTTTTTTTTTTGCTTTCCATTTGCTTGGTAAATCTTCCTCCATCCCTTTATTTTGAGTCTATGTGTGTCTTTGCACATGAGATGGGTCTCCTGGATACAGCACACTGATGGGTCTTGACTCTATCCAATTTGCCAGTCTGTGTCTTTTAATTGGGGCATTTAGCCCATTTACATTTAAGGTTAATATTGTTATATGTAAATTTGATCCTGTCATTATTATGCTAGCTGGCTATTTTGCCCATTAGTTGATGCAGTTTCTTCATAGTGTTGATGGTCTTTACATTTTGGTATGTTTTTGCAGTGGCTGATACCGGTTTTTCCTTCCCATGTTTAGTGCTTCCCTCAGGAGCTCTTGTAAGGCAGGCCTGGTGGTGACAAAAATCCCTCAGCATTTGCTTGTCTGTGAAAGATTTTATTTCTCCTTCCCTTATGAAGCTTAGTTTGGTTGGATATGAAATTCTGGGTTGAAAATTCTTTTCTTTAAGAATGTTGAACATTGGCCCCCACTCTCTTCTGGCTTGTAGAGTTTCTGCAGAGAGATCCACTGTTAGTTTGATGGGCTTCTTTCCATGGGTAAACCGACCTTTCTCTCTGGTTGCCCTTAACATTTTTTCCTTCATTTCAACCTTGGTGAAGCTGACATTTATGTCTCTTGGGATTGCCCTCCTTCAGGAGTATCTTTGTGGTGTTCTCTGTTTATCCCAAATTTGAATGTTGGCCTGTCTTGCTAGGTTGGGGAAGTTCTCCTGGATAATATATCCTGAAGGGTGTTTTCCAACTTGGTTCCATTCTCCCCATCACTTTCAAGTATACCAGTAAAATGTAGGTTTGGTCTTTTCACATAGTCCCATATTTCTTGGAGGCTTTGTTCATTCCTTTTCATCCTTTTTTCTCTAATCTTGTCTTCACACTTTATTTCATTAAGTTGATCTTCAATCTCTGATATCCTTTCTTTTGCTTGATTGATTTGGCTATTGATACTCGTGTATGCTTCATGAAGTTCTCATGCTGTGTTTTTCATCTTCATCAAGTCATTTATGTTCTTCTCTCAACTGGTTATTCTAGTTAGCAGTTCCTGTAACCTTTTATCAAGGTTCTTAGCTTTCTTGCTTTGGGTTAGAACATGCTCCTTTGGCTCAGAGAAGCTTGTTATTACCCACCTTCTGAAGCCTACTTCTGTCAATTTGTCAAACTCATTCTCCATCTAGTTTTGTTTCCTTGCTGCCAAGGAGTTGTGATCCTTTGGAGGAGAAGAGGCTTTCTGAGCTTTGAAATTTTAAGCCTTTTTGGGCTGATTTTTCCTCATCTTTGTGGATTTATCTACCTTTGGTCTTTGATGTTGGAGACCTTCAGATCGAGTTTTTGCGTGGTCATCCTTTCTGTTGATGTTGATACTATTGCTTTCGTTTGTTAGTTTGCCTTCTAACAGTCAGGCCCCTCTTCTGCAGGTTGGCTGGAGTTTGCTGGAGGTCCACTCCAGCCCCTGTCTGGTTATCACCAGTAGAGGCTGCAGAACAGCAAAGATTGCTGCCTGCTCCTTCCTCTGGAAACTTTGTCCCAGAGCGGCACCTGCCAGATGCCAGCCAGAGCTCTCCTCTTTGAGGTGTCCGTAGACCCCTGCTGGGAGGCATCTCCCCCTCAGGAGGCACGGGGGTCAGGGACCCACTTGAGGAGGCAGTCTATCCCTTAGCTGAGCTCAAGCACTGTGCTGGAAGATCCACTGCTCTTTTTAGAGCCAGCAGGCAGGAACGTTTAAGTCTGCTGAAGACGCACCCACAGCTGCCCCTTCCCCCAGGTGCTCTGTCCTAGGGAGATGGAAGTTTTATCTATAAGCCCCTGACTGGGGCTGCTGCCTTTTTGTCAGTGATGCCCTGCCCAGAGAGGAGAAATCTAGAGAGGCAGTCTGGCTACAGCAGCTTTGCTGAGCTGCAGTGGGCTCCACCCAGTCGGAACTTCCCAGTGGCTTTGTTTACACTGTGAGGGGAAAACCACCTACTCAAGCCTCAGTAATGGCGGACGCCCCTCCCCCCACCAAGCTTGAGTGTCCCAGGTCGACCTCCGACTGCTGTGCTGGCAGCAAGAATTTCAAGCCAGTGGATCTTAGCTTGCTGGGCTCTGTGGGGATGGGACCTGCTGAGCAAGACCACTTGGCTCCCTGGCTTCAGCCCCCTTTCCAGGTGAGTGAACAGTTCTGTCTCCCTGGCATTCCATTTGTCACTTTATGGTGTCATGTATTTGCAGCCCCGATGTAAAATGTATATCCCACTGGACCCTGATTACAATGCAGACTGCCCCAATGTGACAGCACCTGTTTGTGCCTCAAATGGCCACACTTTCCAGAATGAGTGTTTCTTTTGTGTTGAACAGAGGTAAGTTCAGAATAAAATGCCATTATTTTTTCATACTAATCTTCTTTTTTTCTCTTCTCTTTAGGGAATTTCATTATCGTATAAAATTTGAAAAATATGGAAAATGTGATTAATGGGTACCAGAGTAACTACACTTGCTTATTCTTTTTCTACTTAATTCAGAATAGTATTTCTTTTAGAGTGTGAGAATGTAAATTAAATAACATCCCTATGCTGTACTTAAATGTCGAACAAAATGAGAGACAAAAATGAAGGAATCAAACTGACAAGAACCAAATATCACATTTGTTACAAATAAACAACAAAAGAGCTGATATTCATTTCTGTGTATTGATTGTTTTAAGTCATCTTA